TTATAGGTGTGAGCCACCATGCCTGTCTCGCATTTTTAAAAAGCTCCCCAGGTTGTTCCGATTTGCTGCTGGGTTGATACTCACATTCCAGTGCTCAGATCTGTCCAGAAGAGTGGCTGCAGCACAGTTGTCTGTCCATAACTACCTCTATGGCCTCTCGTTTCCACCTCGTTTCTCAGGGTCTCAGTCCAGGGAAGGCCTTGCCACTTTGTGGCTGGAGACTGTGTCTTGCTTTCTGCTCTGAGTTCATCAGTAACTTGGGAAAGGGCTGTTTCAGAGCAGGCCTGGGCCACCTCAGTGCTGAGGAAGGGCTTTGTCTTGCAGGCTGGCTGGGGGTTGGTTGCCTGGGAGTGTTTTCCCCGAATTTGCAAGGGGCTTGCGCCCGGGTTCGAGTTTACGTGTGTCCATGACCAAGTCTTGGAGGGAAGGTCCTAGTGTAGAGTCTGTGGGTGGGTTCACTGTGTCTGTCCCCGTCCCTCAGATTTCTTTGTGTCTGGTATGTATGCCTCTTGGGGCCTCTATTTATCTGTCAGGGTCTCCGATGGGAGGGTCTCCGAACCTGAGGTCTAATTGAGCCTTAGAATATCACTCCTGCTACCAATCCAAAAATTCCGTCTGGGACAAGTCTCCCAGGAATGGCATGGGTGGGAGGGAGGCTCTTGTCTAGGACTCAGGCGCTAGCTTTGAGCGGTGTCTGTTTGGGGGCCTCAGTCCGTGTCTGTAAGTCTCCCTAGGGAGCGGCTCTGGGGCTTGGTCTGGAGAAGCCACTTCTCTCTGGCTCTGGCCTCCTGGGGCTCCCTGCAGCTGAGGCCAAGGCTGGGGTGTGGCCGCCTCCGCGGCAGGCCGGCGGGCTGGGCTCGGGTGGGCCGGGGCGCTCCCTCCTTTCCACGCCCCCACCTCGGGTTCCCCCGTTCATCGCCCCCCCATCCCCATCTCAGCGGGTCCCGGCTTCCTTACATGGTCACGGCCGGGCTTCCAGCTCCCGGACGTCCCCCGCCCCCCGCCCCCACCGGACACGGCCCCCGCCCTGTTCGCCCCGCGCCACCGGCCCGCGCCCCGCCATGGAGGACCTGGGTGAGTGGGGCCGGATCCCCGGGTCCGTGGCCTTGTCTCTCTCCCTGATGGCCTCTTCCTGCAGATGCCCTGCTCTCTGACCTGGAGACTACCACCTCGCACATGCCAAGGTCAGGGGCTCCCAAAGAGCGCCCTGCGGAGCCTCTCACCCCTCCCCCATCCTATGGCCACCAGCCACAGGTGAGATCGGATGTTGGGGACTGGGGCAGCCATGTCATCCCACCTGTGCGTCTCCGCTCTGTAGACAGGGTCTGGGGAGTCTTCAGGAGCCTCGGGGGACAAGGACCACCTGTACAGGTGAGGGGCCTGGAAACCAGGGCATGGGGGCCCCCTGAACCCAGGCTCCCACTCTGCTTCCCAGCACGGTATGCAAGCCTCGGTCCCCAAAGCCTGCAGCCCCGGCGGCCCCTCCATTCTCCTCTTCCAGCGGTGTCTTGGGTACCGGGCTCTGTGAGCTAGATCGGTTGCTTCAGGAACTTAATGCCACTCAGTTCAACATCACAGGTACCAGGGTGACTGAGAGAGGCCTTGATGCGCTATATGTAGCGTCCTCCTCTCCTCTCTCCAGATGAAATCATGTCTCAGTTCCCATCTAGCAAGGTGGCTTCAGGAGAGCAGAAGGAGGACCAGTCTGAAGATAAGAAAAGACCCAGCCTGTGAGTTTGGCGTCGTTGTCAGGGCTGAGAGAGCTCTGAGATGACACAAGCATGTTCTTCACAGCCCTTCCAGCCCGTCTCCTGGCCTCCCAAAGGCTTCTGCCACCTCAGCCACTCTGGAGCTGGATAGACTGATGGCCTCACTCTCTGACTTCCGCGTTCAAAACCATGTGAGTTGGGCAGTGGGCCAGTGTCCATTTGTCTGACTCAATTCTCATGTCCTCCCCGCTGCAGCTTCCAGCCTCTGGGCCAACTCAGCCACCGGTGGTGAGCTCCACAAATGAGGGCTCCCCATCCCCACCAGAGCCGACTGGCAAGGGCAGCCTAGACACCATGCTGGGGCTGCTGCAGTCCGACCTCAGCCGCCGGGGTGTTCCCACCCAGGCCAAAGGCCTCTGTGGCTCCTGCAATAAACCTATTGCTGGGCAAGTAAGTGGAGCCTTGTGAGAAGGGAGGCAGAGCCGCTCTGACCCGCCTCACCTCCCACTCGCAGGTGGTGACGGCTCTGGGCCGCGCCTGGCACCCCGAGCACTTCGTTTGCGGAGGCTGTTCCACCGCCCTGGGAGGCAGCAGCTTCTTCGAGAAGGATGGAGCCCCCTTCTGCCCCGAGTGCTACTTTGAGCGCTTCTCGCCAAGATGTGGCTTCTGCAACCAGCCCATCCGACACGTGAGCCCCGCCCGGCCGCACCGAGCCCGCCCGGCCGCGCTGAGTGCCCTCTCCCTCCCTGCAGAAGATGGTGACCGCCTTGGGCACTCACTGGCACCCAGAGCATTTCTGCTGCGTCAGTTGCGGGGAGCCCTTCGGAGATGAGGGTGAGAGTGAACTCGACTCCCATCTTAAAAGCTTGCTTTCAGCCCACTCGGTTCCCTCTCCTAGGTTTCCACGAGCGCGAGGGCCGCCCCTACTGCCGCCGGGACTTCCTGCAGCTGTTCGCCCCGCGCTGCCAGGGCTGCCAGGGCCCCATCCTGGATAACTACATCTCGGCGCTCAGCGCGCTCTGGCACCCGGACTGTTTCGTCTGCAGGGTGCGAGCTGCGGGGCGGGGCGTTGGAGGGGCGTCTGTCCTCTTTCGCGGCTTCCCTTCCCCAGGAATGCTTCGCGCCCTTCTCGGGAGGCAGCTTTTTCGAGCACGAGGGCCGCCCGTTGTGCGAGAACCACTTCCACGCACGACGCGGCTCGCTGTGCGCCACGTGTGGCCTCCCTGTGACCGGCCGCTGCGTGTCGGCCCTGGGTCGCCGCTTCCACCCGGACCACTTCACATGCACCTTCTGCCTGCGCCCGCTCACCAAGGGGTCCTTCCAGGAGCGCGCCGGCAAGCCCTACTGCCAGCCCTGCTTCCTGAAGCTCTTCGGCTGACAGCCCGCTCGGCTCGCCCTCTCCCCCGGAGGCCGCGCCCTCCCGGAAAAGCCGGGTCCTCCAGACCCCGAGGCCTTGCTCTCAGAGCGGGAGGCCCCACCCACTGGAGAGCCCCGCCCCTAAGGTACTATGAGTCCTCAGGGGTCAAGTTCAGAAACGGCCCAGCCAGACCTAAACCCACACGCCCACAAAGTGGATTGCACACAGACAAGAACTCCCGTGCGGGCCTCCACTCTATTCCCACCCTTGAGGGAGCCCCCTTACTGGGGGAGGGTCCTTGCAATTCCAGCGAATCGGAGGCCAGGCCAGGACGTCCTTGCTCCCTGCACCCTCACTGTTCTGTGCACTTTTTCTACCTACATAAACACACGCATTCCACCTCTCCCTGGTGCTGTCTCTGAATGCGCGCAGGAG